TCAATTATTTGGGGTATATACCCAGAAGTGGGATTGCTAGATCATATGGTAATTCTATTTTTAATTTTTTGAGGAGCCTCCAGACCATTTTCCACAGTGGCTGCCCCATTTTATATTCCCACTGGCAGTACACAAGTTTTCTAGTTCATCTACATCCTCACCAGCACTTGTTTTCTGTTTTTTTTGGTTTTTTTTTTAATAGCCATCCTAACAGGTATGAAGTGTTATCTCATTGTTCATACGGTGTTGAAAGAGGTGAGAGAGTGAGCCAAGGGGACATCTAGTGGAAGTGTGCTAGACTGACGCCATAGCTTGGGCAAAAGCAGAACATCTGATGTGGTCTAGAAGCAGCACAGAGGCAGATGGGCTGGAGGGAGTGAGGAAGGGAGCCACATGGGAGTGGCCAGAAGGTAGAGGCTTCCTGGGCCCCTTTTAGTACTCTAGCTGTTATTTTATTTTATTTTGTTTTATTTTATTTTATTTTATTTTTGAGACAGAGTCTCGCTCTGTTGCCCAGGCTGGAGTGCAGTGGCACAATCTTGGCTCACTGCAACCTCTGCCTCTTAGGTTCAAGCAATTCTTCTGCCTCAGCCTCCTGAGTAGCTGGGATTACAGGCACGTACCACCATACCCGGCTAATTTTTGCATTTTGAGTACAGCAGGGGTTTCACCATGTTGGCCAGGCTGGTCTCGAACTCCTGACCTCAAATGATCCACCTGCCTCGGCCTCCCAAAGTGCTGGGATTACAGGCATGAGCCACCACACCCAGCCGCTGTTACTCTTTTTTTCTTTTTTTTCTTTTTTTGAGACTGAGTCTTGCTCTGTCACCCAGGCTAGAGTGCAGTGATGCTATCTGGGCTCAACGCAACCTCTTCCCCCCCGGGTTCAAGCGATTCTCCTGCCTCAGCCTCCCGAGTAGCTGGGATTACAGGCACCCGCCACCGCACCCAGTGAATTTTTGTATTTTTAGTAGATACAGGGTTTCACCATCTTGGCCAGGCTGGTCTCCAACTCCTGACCTCATGATCCACCCACCTCGGCCTCCCAAAGTGCTGGGATTACAGGTGTGAGCCACCGCACCTGGCCCAGCTGCTGTTACTCTGAAATGAGGAGGGGGCATTGGAGGGCTTTGAGCCGAGAAATGTCTTGATGTAATACATCATTTAAGAGGACCACTCTGCCTGCTGACCAGAGTTGTACAAGGGGGAGCTGGAGATGAATTTGCAATAATCCAGGCAAGAGAAGGGGGTGCTCTCCCTGTGGTCAGGGTAGTGAAAGTGATCAGATTCCAAATCTATTTTGCAAGTAGGATGATAAGCTCTCCTGGCTGTGGATGTGAGGAAGGGCGCAGTGGAGGCTAACTCCATGGTGTCTGGCTGGGCATCTGGAGGCTGGAGTTGTTATGAAGTAAGAAGGGAAGACTTAGCACAGAGCTGGTTTGGGAGGCTATGGCAAGGCCATAGCTCTGTTTGGACACGTTTAGGTTTGAGGTGTCTATGAGTCATTAAACCAGTGGAGATGCTGAGCGGGCAGTTGGATTCAGAAGTCTGGGGGCTGGGACTGGTGCTAACTAGCACTGTGGTAACAGTTCCACTATGGCCAGCAGGCACCGCCAAGCAAAGCCCTGAAGCTGTTTGTCCCAACCTTACCAGTGGCAGCGCAGAAGGCAGTCTTGGGGCTAGGAGCCCAGCTGGGAAAAGGTGTCCCTGCCCAGAGTGACTGCTTGGTGCTGGGGCGGGGCATGGGGGCCGGAGACAGGCAGTAGGCCTGTGGTCATCATCGGAACTGCACTGCCCTGGCCTGGCTGTGTGGGAATCTCACAGGCCTCTGGAGGCTTTTCTCAGACCCCCAGGAGTCAACTCTCCTGCCCTTGGGTTCCTCTGGAATCATGGGTGGAAAAAAGAAGGGAGAAATACAGCTCCCTGAAGCCCTAGGGCAGGACATGTGACATGGAAAAAAATCCAACCTTGGGACAACCTGGTGGGATGAAATGCAACCTTGTTAGCTGGTAGTGGTCATCATTTGATGGAATGACATCTCTAAAAGGAAGCCCTGGAGGCATAATCAGATTCAGAGTGAAAGGTGATTACCCCCAGGCCAGGCTGCCAGTGGTAGAGCCCAAGGTCCTAGTGGACCACTTCTCCCCAGCACTGCTTGCTCTATATCCCAGCCCTCCTGGGAGATTCAAGAAGACAGTCTTATTTCTAGTTCCTGTGAATGTCAACCTGCCTGGCCAGTGGGCCTGGGCTTTTCCAGGCAGCCCTTCCAAAAGGGGAGAGAAAGGACTCTTGCAGACCTGGGCTAGGCCTCAGGTCACTAAGCCAGCAGAAGGGGTACTTGAGACTAGTTCTGGTGCCTTCCATCCATTCTAGTGGGCCCTAAGGGTCCATGTACTCAAGTGGAGAAGATGTCCCTATGGACCTTGGATCCTGTCCAGGCTCATAGAGGGCAGGCCTGGCCTCTTCTGGGTATAGAGGGTGTTCAGAGCACACTTGGGCCTCCTTCCCCTGCAGCGCTCAAGGCTTCTCCCCTGCCAGAGCCCCAGGAGCCTGAGAACTTGGATCCCCAAGGCAGAGGAAATGGCCTCCAGCCACAGCCACCCTCCCCCACCCCTGCTGATGGGACAGCCACAGAGCTGTTTACCAGAACAAAGGCCCGAGCAGCTGCCTTATCTAGGGAGAGCCTGGTAAGCTAGTCGGGATGATTTACAGGGGGCTGGGTGTCCTAGGGTTGGGATCTTTGTCTCTCAGCTTGTTCCAAGTGGCCCTGGAGGACTTCAGCCCACACACCCTGAGAGAAGAGGAAGGGAGCTCACACTGGCTATGGGCTGCCCTTGCCAGGAGTTTGGTACAATCTGGAGGCAGCAGAGACTCAGAGGTTCAGCAACTTACCTAACAACACACAGTGGGGCTGGGGGCAGCGCAGCCCACCTCCAGGGTAAGCTCATCGCTGGATGCTGTTGCCAGGTAGGAGGGTGTGACTAGCTCCTCTCTGTGCTCAGGGATCTTTGGGCAGCGCCTAGAGGAAACAGTCCACCACGAGCGGAAGTATGGCCCCCGCCTGGCGCCCCTGCTGGTGGAGCAGTGTGTGGACTTCATCCGGGAGCGCGGGCTCACTGAGGAGGGGCTGTTCCGCATGCCAGGCCAGGCCAACCTGGTGAGGGACCTGCAGGATTCCTTCGACTGTGGGGAGAAGCCACTGTTTGACAGGTGAGCTTGTGATCGGGGGTAAGGTGGAGCCAGCCTCACACACCTGTCCTCTTCCCCCCCACAGCACAACAGACGTGCACACGGTGGCCTCCCTGCTGAAGCTGTACCTGCGGGAGCTCCCCGAGCCCGTGGTCCCCTTCGCCAGGTACGAGGACTTCCTCAGCTGCGCCCAGCTGCTCACCAAGGACGAGGGGGAGGTCAGTGGCTCCTGGGGATAGCTCCTGGGAGACGGTGTTTGAAATTCTGTTCTTCATTCCTAAGGGCACTCTGGAGTTGGCTAAACAAGTGAGCAACCTTCCTCAGGCAAATTACAACCTGCTCAGATACATCTGCAAGTAAGCGGCTTGGCAGGAGGGAACCACACTTTTCTTTGATGACTGCTGCTTCCTTACTTTGCAGGTTTCTGGATGAAGTTCAGGCATACTCAAATGTCAACAAGATGAGTGTCCAGAATCTGGCAACCGTTTTTGGACCTAACATTCTGCGGCCACAGGTAGAGGACCCAGTAACCATCATGGAAGGTAAGTGGGAGGTGTACCTGGTGGCCCTGGGTGCAAGGCCCTTCTCCGCCTCTCTTCCCGGCAGGCACTTCCCTCGTCCAGCACCTGATGACCGTCCTCATCCGCAAACACAGCCAGCTCTTCACGGCACCGGTCCCGGAAGGGCCCACCTCCCCGCGCGGGGGCCTGCAATGCGCAGTGGGGTGGGGCTCCGAGGAGGTCACCAGGGACAGCCAAGGAGAGCCCGGCGGCCCCGGCCTGCCCGCGCACAGGACCTCTTCCCTGGACGGGGCGGCCGTGGCGGTGCTCTCCAGAACAGCCCCCACGGGGCCGGGGAGCCGGTGCAGCCCTGGGAAGAAGGTGCAGACCCTGCCCAGTTGGAAGTCCTCCTTCCGGCAGCCGAGGTCCCTATCGGGAAGCCCGAAGGGGGGCGGCTCATCCCTGGAGGTGCCCATCATCTCCTCCGGCGGGAACTGGCTTATGAACGGGCTGTCCTCCCTGCGCGGACACCGCCGGGCCTCGTCGGGAGACCGGCTCAAGGACTCGGGCTCCGTGCAGAGACTCTCCACCTACGACAATGTGCCCGCGCCGGGCCTGGTCCCCGGCATACCCAGCGTGGCCAGTATGGCGTGGTCCGGGGCCTCGTCCAGCGAGTCGTCGGTGGGGGGCTCACTCAGCAGCTGCACGGCCTGCCGCGCCAGCGACTCGTCTGCCCGCAGTTCCCTGCACACCGACTGGGCCCTGGAGCCCTCCCCGCTCCCCAGCAGCAGCGAGGACCCCAAGTCCCTGGACCTGGACCACAGCATGGACGAGGCGGGCGCGGGTGCCAGCAACAGCGAGCCCAGCGAGCCGGACAGCCCCACCCGGGAACACGCGCGCCGCTCCGAGGCCTTACAGGGGCTGGTCACTGAGCTCAGGGCCGAGCTGTGCCGCCAGCGGACTGAGTACGAGAGGAGTGTGAAAAGGTAACTTGCTGCCCCGTGGAGCCTCCTGTGACGTCTCAAACAGCATCTCTCCTTGACTTTTCAGAATCGAAGAAGGGAGTGCTGACCTGAGAAAACGAATGTCCCGGTTAGAAGAAGAACTGGACCAGGAAAAGAAAAAATACATCATGCTGGAAATAAAGCTGCGGAACTCTGAACGGGCGCGGGAGGATGCGGAGAGGAGGAACCAGCTGTTGCAGAGGGAAATGGAGGAGTTTTTTTCGACCCTAGGAAGCTTGACTGTTGGGGCAAAAGGTGCCAGGGCCCCAAAGTAAAAGGAATGGCAGAGCTCACTTCTGTACCACGTCTGCTGGTCTCCAGCCTTGTATGGAGTTAGAAGCGTCTGTATCTCTGGAGCAGCCAGGCGCTCTGGAGCCAGCTGGAGAGAGAGAGATCCTGATACCTCTGTGGGGACTGTGGGGACTTTTGGGACCCCACACACTCCAGGTGGGATCAGATGCTGCTCCAACCATGCAGTTCCTGGTGAGGGTCAGAAGGGGACGGTACCAAGAGTAGCGCTTAGCCCTTACCCAGGAAATATCCTTCATGGCCACAGAAATGGAGGGCGCCCAGGATCCAGGCAGCCACCGGGAACAGTCAGCTTTCTTTATTAAATGTGCTCACAAAGCATGGTGCCTTGTTACCTGGCTCATTTTTCATGC